TTTATTAGATAATTAGAAGTGACTAGACTATTTGGTTTTGGTTTTAATACTGAGCATTACTAGCAGCTGTGATCCTGGCAGGCTATCTCCGAATAATTTTTTTTAAAGTGAAATACAGGCCGGGCACGGCGGCTTATGCCTATAATCCCAGCACTTTGGGAGGCAGAGGCGGGGAGGATCACTTGAGGTCAGGAGTTTGAAACCAGTCTGGCCAACATGGTGAAACCCCGTCGCTACTAAAAATACAAAAATTAGCCGGGCGTGGTGGCCCACGCCTGTAATCCCAGCTACTTGGGAGTCTGAGGCAGGAGAATCGCTTGAATCCGGGAGGCGGAGGTTGCTGTGAGCTGAGATCGCACCACTGCACTCCAGCCTGGGTGACAGAGACTCCGTCTCAAAAACAAAACAGGAACTTAAAACAATGGAACCCATTCACGTTCTTCTATTTGTCTTTAATAATCCTGGGTAATAGTCAACTAATAATCCTGGGTAGTAGTCTGGAGACACTCCTAGCGGAGTTTACTCGGGAGAGGGCGGAGAAATACATGACATGAGCAGTACAGGCTCATGGTTGGGAGCTGAGGGAAGGCTGAGAATCCTCCCGGAACCTCTGGATTCTGACGCCCCAGGGGTTCTTCACACAGGCTGGCCGGTCTCGGGATTGAAGCCGGAGACGTCAGACGCTAAGGTTGCTTAGACTGCGGCCCACGTGGAAGGCTCTTAGCCACCCTGCCTGGCCCGAGGTAATCGCGCTAGGGACGCTTTTTCTGCAGCAATGATATACCCCGCCGAACTGTCCCACGTCCTGGTTGGGACCTCTTGGTTTCGCTTGGCTGGGCTCAATCCATCCGTACGCCTCCGCCCTTCCCTCTTTGCGAACCCCTGCGGGTTCAGCGAATCGGCTGCAAGAAGCCCTGCATCCGCGAGGTAAGCGGCGGTTGGCGGCGGTGCCGGGGTTGGCAGCGCCCGCGGGTTGTCTACGCCGCGGGGCCTACGTCTCTGTCGGGCGTGCACCTCGGGAGCCACACCTGGGGCCCAGAGCCACCGCTCAGCACGCGGGCACGCGGCGGGAGGGAAGGAAACCGCGGCGCTGGGGATGGAGAGGGGGAAAGTGAAGAAGAAAGAGAAGGAAAAGGAGACGCAGGAGGAGAAAATCGGAGAAAAGGGTAGGGAAGAGAAAGTGAAAAGAAAGGAGGTGGAGCAGAAAATTAAACAAAAGCAAGAGAAGCAGGAGAGGAGAAAGGGAAAAGAGAAAGAGGAAAAGAGGACAAAGCAAGGGAAGGAGACAAACAAAGAGAAGGAACAATTTAAGGGACAAGAAGAGAAAGGGGAGAACAAGGACAGCACCTTGACAAGGACCCCGCTCGAGCCGCTGGTAAGAGACCCAGTGCCCAGGACCCCTTGCCCTGGGCTTATTGATTTATCTTTTTGTTTCACAGGAGAAAAACAAGCAAATCCTAGTGCTGGGCCTGGATGGAGCAGGAAAAACCAGTGTCCTGCACTCTCTAGCTTCAAACAGAGTCCAGCACAGTGTGGCACCCACCCAAGGTTTCCATGCAGTTTGCATCAACACTGAAGACAGCCAGATGGAGTTCCTGGAGAGTAAGCTCTCTGTTCCTTAGTTATAAGATAGCTGTGTGTCTTCTTCCTCTACTATTCTCTGTAGTTGGTGGCAGTAAACCTTTTCGGTCCTACTGGGAAATGTACCTATCCAAGGGATTGCTGCTGATCTTTGTGGTGGATTCAGCAGATCACAGCCGATTACCTGAAGCCAAGAAATACCTTCATCAGCTAATTGCAGCAAACCCAGTACTTCCTCTGGTTGTGTTTGCAAACAAACAGGTAAAAATCTGTGCAAATATAAATTGTACTCATTTGTCCTATTCTTATTCCACTCCGGATGAAGGATCTTGAAGCAGCCTATCACATTACAGATATCCATGAAGCTTTGGCATTATCTGAAGTGGGAAATGACAGGAAGATGTTCTTGTTTGGAACCTACCTGACTAAGAATGGCTCAGAGATACCCTCCACCATGCAAGATGCCAAAGACTTGATTGCACAGCTGGCTGCAGATGTGCAGTGACCAGGACTCAGCCCACTGTGCGGCTCACGACTGAGATGTCATCAGTGTTGAATGGCAGGCTTGAAGCCAAAGGTTTCCACCTCAAATAAAAATTAAGCCATTTCCTATTTTCTCAGTGCATGGGATGTATATAGTTAGCCCTCCATATCCATGGGTTCCACATCTGGGGATTCAAGAACTGTGGATCCAAAACATTCAAAAAGTAAACCCACTGAAGAATAATAACACAACAATAAAAATAATACACATTTTAAAATACAATATAACAACTATTTACATAGCATTTTCATTGTATTAGGTATTATAAGTAATCTAAAGATGATTTAAAATACACGAGTAGAAGTGTGTAGGTTATATGTAAATATGCCATTTTCCATCAGGAGCTTGAGCATCCACATTTGCCTGTGAGGATCTTGGAATCAGTCTCCCTGAGAATACCAACGGACAACTGTACAAAGATAATGCTAACATAATAACAGCATCTCTATTTGGATTTTGAATGTTAAAAATATTTGTAAAACAGTGTATTGGGGGTATTGGGATTTTTAATCAACAAAGGTAAAATGAACATTAGCAAGCATTTGTCCCATTTATTGTTTTGCAATGGCA